TGTGCCTCTTCCCTTTCACAGGGGGCGCCATCATGCTGCACACTCCCACACCCCTCCTGGTGAGGGTCTGAGGCGGGATGTTAGGCTAAATGGCCATGAATCTGACTGTGTGTGGCGGTTTTTGAGAATTCTTAGCTGGGCCATGGTGTCACTGAGTGGCCTGTCTTTTCTGAGTTCCAGCTGTGTTAGGCGCCTCTATAACACGGAGCTAGACAGTCTGCCCAGGTTGGAACTTGTCAGCCTTACTCAAAACACAGCCTGTCTCATGAATCAAATTTGCATTTACATCCTACCACAAACCACCTTCCAATCATACTTTGGAACCGTGTTCAAACCCTGCCAAGGTGGTTTTGTCTTTAGTTTAAATTTGACTAACTTGTTAATGACAAAAGTCTATGCAAGTAGGGCTTTTGTTCTGACCACTTCCTAACTTGTTTATGTGTAGAGTGATTTTGTTACTCCTGTGATTTGGTTTTCCGAGTTGTGTTATTTCTACTACGTAATTCTTCCGCCTTGGAATAAGGAGAGTTTTAGGTATGTTTATATACACGGTGTGTAAAATTTTTAACCTGATGAGTCACTATGAAACAGATTCTAAGGGGCTGTTATCATTAGTCCAGATTTATTTTTTCAGAGAGAATTGAATTTAGTGTGCGTGATTTAATGAACTAAGATTTACAGTAAATTTAGATGTTTTTATAATTTATCACTTTTGTTTCAGTGGAAAATGAATGTTAACAGAAGGCTAGCCAAAATGTCTGTCTTTAAAAGATGTTTAGGAAAAGGCATATAAAACAGAGCAGAATTGTCCAGTGTTGGGTCAGTGATCAAACAGTGTGAACTTAAAAACAAAACTAGATTCAAACATAGCTGGAAAGGATTTTAGAGGTCATATAGTTCAATCCCTTCTTTCTGGTTAATCATGAGAAAAATGAGGTTCAAAGAGGTTAAATGACTTGCCCAAAGCCATGCAACTAGTTCCTGATAGAGCTGAAACTTGAACAGCAGTTTCTTACTGAAACTTGCCACTTCCTAATTAGTGGTTAAGGAGACACATTTTTACTTGGGTGGTGGCTTTTTGTTTTGTTTTTAGGTTTTACATTGAGGGGGGGATTAATATTTATTGAATATCTACTAGTTGTTAAGTACTTTAAAAAATATATTAGCTGGGCGTGGTGGCACATGCTTGTAGTTCCAGCTACTCAGGAAGCTGAGGCTGGAGGATCCCTTGAGCCCAGGAATTCGAGTCCAGCTTGGGCAACATAACAAAACCCTGTCTCTAAAAAATAGATATATATTTCTTCATGTAATTCTTACATAGCCCTGTGAAATACAGTCACGTGCCGTATAACAGCATTTTGGTCAGTGAGGGACCACACTGTTACATGATGGTAGTCCCATAAGATTATAATGCTGTATTTTTACTTCACCTTTTCTATGTTAGATACAGATGATTCTTGTGTTACAGTTGCCTACAGTATTCAGTACAGTTACATACTGTACAGGTTTCTAGCCTAGGAGCAAGAGGCTACACCACTTAGACTATGCCATCTAAGTTTGTGTAAGTACACGCTGTGAGGTTCACACAGCAACAAAATTGCCTAACGCTGCACATTAACAGCCCCACTTTACAGATTAGGAAACGGGTGCGAGAAGGTTAATACCTTGCTCAAGGTCATGTGGTTAATATTAAAGCTGGCATTTGAGCCTTTCTGACCTGTCCTGCTATGATCCCCACTGTGGCTACTAGTGATGGTAATTCTGACCTTTTCAGGGGTATGGGCAGCGGTGGTAGTTATCTTTAAAATATATCTTTTTCAGACTTCTCACTCTGTAAAATATGTAATTAGACATAGATATGTGTAGAGTGGCCTTTCTCAGAGGACCCGCAGCTCTTAGCAGTTGCTTGGCTAATCTTCATACCATCTCTGTAAGATAAACGGTGTTTTCTGGTTGGGTAGTTGAGGCCCAGATAGGCTCAGGGACTCACCCAGCGCCTTATCACAAACCCACACGGCCCAGCCCCCAGTTCCGTTCTTCGTCCTGTCTAGCATAGATTTCACCACTTTTGTTCTTTCCTGTCTTACACCAAGATTGTTTAAGTACTTCCCAAAAATAATGAGCCACGTGTGGGTGTGTTCGTTCTCCAGAATGAATCACTGTGAAAGAGGTTGTGAACTAACGAAATAAGCATAAGTATCTGGAAGCAGAGGCTCCTGACTATTCAGTCCCTCTAATTGGTGGGCTCTGGAGTGAGCGCTTTTCTGAAAGGCAACTGTGGGTTTGGGCTTGTGTCTCACTGTGCTCAGAATAGTCCTCTCTTGAAGTTGTTACTTTTCCCTTCTTGCTTCCCAAAATAGAACCAATGTTGTTCTCTTTGCTGGACATCACAACACAAATATTGAGAGGTATGCTTTCCATAGAGAACCCCTTTTAAAGTGCCTGAATGTCCCCACTGCCACAAAGGGGAATGGGAGTTAGCTTTCTTAAGATTCCAGTGTGAGTAAAAGAGCTTTGGATCAAGTATTCTGTGAGTTTCAGAAGTAAATGTAAAAGCAGAAAGAATAAGAGAGGGAGCAAACAAAGGTATTTGGAAGGGAAAATGAAGCGATTCCTTAGTCTTTTTTGTGTCTAAATGGGTTAGAATAAAAATTCAGGAGAAATTTACTTTTAAAAATCCCTTTTATGATTTGGATCCTAGTCTAATAGGCACCTACTTTAAATGTTCTGCCTTTAAGAAATAACACTACCCAAACTCTGAAGCAAGAGGCTGCATGTTTTGGAATTTCTCCCAGAAGAAAGGGATCTGATGAAACGTGAAAAAATACAACAGGCCATAAGTGAAGATCTGCACTGTCTACACTGTCTATCCACCTGCCAGGGCTGCCTCCTTGGTTTCCTCGGGTGGGACTAGCAAGGAATCGGCTCATTTATAGAAAGCCTAAGGAAGGAGGGGTTGGGCACTGAGATATTTAGAATCTGTCTTTGGATTTGAAAAGCCAAGAGATGCCTTTCAGAATATTGGAGGAAGAGACGAAGATAGACTGTGTACAGCCTAAATTGGTGAGTTATGACAGGGTGGCTTTTCATGGGACGATGTCAATGTCTGCTCCCCAATTTCCTGCAGCTCTGCTGTGTGCGTGCACCAGCTGCCTCCAGGCCAACTACACGTGTGAGACAGATGGGGCCTGCATGGTTTCCATTTTCAATCTGGATGGGATGGAGCACCATGTGCGCACCTGCATCCCCAAAGTGGAGCTGGTCCCTGCCGGGAAGCCCTTCTACTGCCTGAGCTCGGAGGACCTGCGCAACACCCACTGCTGCTACACTGACTACTGCAACAGGATCGACTTGAGGGTGCCCAGTGGTGAGTGCATGCCCTTGTTGGGCTAGTGGCTCATTCTTTCCCTCTCCTCTCTCACTTGACTCAGGTCACCTCAAGGAGCCTGAGCACCCGTCCATGTGGGGCCCGGTGGAGCTGGTAGGCATCATCGCCGGCCCGGTGTTCCTCCTGTTCCTCATCATCATCATTGTTTTCCTTGTCATTAACTATCATCAGCGTGTCTATCACAACCGCCAGAGACTGGACATGGAAGATCCCTCATGTGAGATGTGTCTCTCCAAAGACAAGACGCTCCAGGATCTTGTCTACGATCTCTCCACCTCAGGGTCTGGCTCAGGTACCAAGTTCTTCAGGGCATCATGTCTGTGGTGTCAGGTTTCTTCCTATTCTTTGGTTCACAGGGTTACCCCTCTTTGTCCAGCGCACAGTGGCCCGAACCATCGTTTTACAAGAGATTATTGGCAAGGGTCGGTTTGGGGAAGTATGGCGGGGCCGCTGGAGGGGTGGTGATGTGGCTGTGAAAATATTCTCTTCTCGTGAAGAACGGTCTTGGTTCAGGGAAGCAGAGATATACCAGACGGTCATGCTGCGCCATGAAAACATCCTTGGATTTATTGCTGCTGACAATAAAGGTAAGGGCTGGGCTTGGATACAGCATTCCCAGATGCTATTTGTTTTTCATTCCTGAAACAACAGCAGACTGCTCATTCCTCACATTGCCATGGGAAGTTGTAATGGTCTCTGCTGCCCCCAAGCTGAGGAGCCTTAGACTCCAATACAAGGGAGGAAGGGGAAGAGCAAGATTTTTATTCCCACTGAGTAAGCTATTCCTTTTTAAAACTATCACCTTTTTTTTCTGGGACTCATCTGTGGTTCTCTGCAGATAATGGCACCTGGACACAGCTGTGGCTTGTTTCTGACTATCATGAGCACGGGTCCCTGTTTGATTATCTGAACCGGTACACAGTGACAATTGAGGGGATGATTAAGCTGGCCTTGTCTGCTGCTAGTGGGCTGGCACACCTGCACATGGAGATCGTGGGCACCCAAGGTGAGTGGACTAGCGCAGGAGCGGCGAAGTGGTTTGTAAAGATCCCTGTTTTTTTCTCTGCCAGGGAAGCCTGGAATTGCTCATCGAGACTTAAAGTCAAAGAACATTCTGGTGAAGAAAAATGGCATGTGTGCCATAGCAGACCTGGGCCTGGCTGTCCGTCATGATGCAGTCACTGACACCATTGACATTGCCCCGAATCAGAGGGTGGGGACCAAACGGTAGGAGGGCCTGGGACTCTGCCCTTGCTAAGTGTGCGTGACCATGTTTGTTTTGCTATTGCAGATACATGGCCCCTGAAGTACTTGATGAAACCATTAATATGAAACACTTTGACTCCTTTAAATGTGCTGATATTTATGCCCTCGGGCTTGTATATTGGGAGATTGCTCGAAGATGCAATTCTGGAGGTACCTTTCTTTTTTGCCTTTGCTCCTACCTCATAACTCAGGTAGATACTTTCTTTTCTCCCAGGAGTCCATGAAGAATATCAGCTGCCATATTACGACTTAGTGCCCTCTGACCCTTCCATTGAGGAAATGCGAAAGGTTGTATGTGATCAGAAGCTGCGTCCCAACATCCCCAACTGGTGGCAGAGTTATGAGGTAAGAAGCTGGCCTCCTGCGGCTTTCCCATCACCGAGCTGATGGCTCCTGGGTCTCTGCACAGGCACTGCGGGTGATGGGGAAGATGATGCGAGAGTGTTGGTATGCCAACGGCGCAGCCCGCCTGACGGCCCTGCGCATCAAGAAGACCCTCTCCCAGCTCAGCGTGCAGGAAGACGTGAAGATCTAACTGCTCCCTCTCTCCACACGGAGCTCCTGGCAGCGAGAACTACGCACAGCTGCCGCGTTGAGCGTACGATGGAGGCCTACCTCTCGTTTCTGCCCAGCCCTCTGTGGCCAGGAGCCCTGGCCCGCAAGAGGGACAGAGCCCGGGAGAGACTCGCTCACTCCCATGTTGGGTTTGAGACAGACACCTTTTCTATTTACCTCCTAATGGCATGGAGACTCTGAGAGCGAATTGTGTGGAGAACTCAGTGCCACACCTCGAACTGGTTGTAGTGGGAAGTCCCGCGAAACCCGGTGCATCTGGCACGTGGCCAGGAGCCATGACAGGGGCGCTTGGGAGGGGCCGGAGGAACCGAGGTGTTGCCAGTGCTAAGCTGCCCTGAGGGTTTCCTTCGGGGACCAGCCCACAGCACACCAAGGTGGCCCGGAAGAACCAGAAGTGCAGCCCCTCTCACAGGCAGCTCTGAGCCGCGCTTTCCCCTCCTCCCTGGGATGGACGCTGCCGGGAGACTGCCAGTGGAGACGGAATCTGCCGCTTTGTCTGTCCAGCCGTGTGTGCATGTGCCGAGGTGCGTCCCCCGTTGTGCCTGGTTCGTGCCATGCCCTTACACGTGCGTGTGAGTGTGTGTGTGTGTCTGTAGGTGCGCACTTACCTGCTTGAGCTTTCTGTGCATGTGCAGGTCGGGGGTGTGGTCGTCATGCTGTCCGTGCTTGCTGGTGCCTCTTTTCAGTAGTGAGCAGCATCTAGTTTCCCTGGTGCCCTTCCCTGGAGGTCTCTCCCTCCCCCAGAGCCCCTCATGCCACAGTGGTACTCTGTGTCTGGCAGGCTACTCTGCCCACCCCAGCATCAGCACAGCTCTCCTCCTCCATCTCAGACTGTGGAACCAAAGCTGGCCCAGTTGTCCATGACAAAAGAGGCTTTTGGGCCAAAATGTGAGGGTGGTGGGTGGGATGGGCAGGGAAGGAATCCTGGTGGAAGTCTTGGGTGTTAGTGTCAGCCATGGGAAATGAGCCAGCCCAAGGGCATCATCCTCAGCAGCATCGAGGAAGGGCCGAGGAATGTGAAGCCAGATCTCGGGACTCAGATTGGAATGTTACATCTGTCTTTCATCTCCCAGATCCTGGAAACAGCAGTGTATATTTTTGGTGGTGGTGGGTTTGGGGTGGGGAAGGGAAGGGCGGGCAAGGAGTGGGGAGGGAGTCTGGGGTGGGAGGGAGGCATCTGCATGGGTCTTCTTTTACTGGACTGTCTGATCAGGGTGGAGGGAAGGTGAGAGGTTTGCATCCACTTCAGGAGCCCTACTGAAGGGAACAGCCTGAGCCGAACATGTTATTTAACCTGAGTATAGTATTTAACGAAGCCTAGAAGCACGGCTGTGGGTGGTGATTTGGTCAGCATATCTTAGGTATATAATAACTTTGAAGCCATAACTTTTAACTGGAGTGGTTTGATTTCTTTTTTTAATTTTATTGGGAGGGTTTGGATTTTAACTTTTTTTAATGTTGTTAAATATTAAGTTTTTGTAAAAGGAAAACCATCTCTGTGATTACCTCTCAATCTATTTGTTTTTAAAGAAATCCCTAAAAAAAAAAATTATCCAATTGAACGCACATAGCTCAATCACACTGGAAATGTTTGTCCTTGCACCTGAGCCTGTTCCCACTCAGCAGTGAGAGTTCCTCTTTGCCCTGAGGCTCAGTCTCTCTCGTATTTTGTCCCCACCCCCAATTCCTTGAGTGGTTTTTGCTCTAGGGCCCTTTCTTGCACTGTCCAGCTGGTTGTACCCTCTCCAGGCATTTATTCAACAAATGTGGGTGAAGTGCCTGCTGGGTGCCAGGTGCTGGGAATACATCTGTGGACAAGACATGCTTGGGTCCTACTCCTGGAGCACTGTAAAAAGAGCTGATTCAAGTAAGTAGATGCCTGTTTTGAGACCAGAAGGTTTCATAATTGGTTCTACGACCCTTTTGAGCCTAGAATTATTGTTCTTATATAAGATCACTGAAGAAAGAGGAACCCCCACAACCCCCTCCACAAAGAGACCAGGGGCGGGTGATGAGACCTGGGGTTTAGAACCCCAGGTGAGACCTCAAATCACTGCATTCATTCTGAGCCCCCTTCCTGTCCCCAGGGGAGGTGTATTGTGTATGTAGCCTTAGAGCATCTCTGCCTCCAACCCAGCAGTTCTCTGCCAAAGCTTGTGGAGGAGGGAGAGCCCTGTCCCTGCCCTCAGGCTCCCCAGTGCTCCTGGCCCTTCTATTTATTTGACTGATTATTGCTTCTTTCCTTGCATTAAAGGAGATCTTCCCCTAACCTTTGGGCCAATTTACTGGCCACTAATTTCGTTTAAATACCATTGTGTCATTGGGGGGACCGTCTTTACCCCTGCTGACCTCCCACCTATCCGCCCTGCAGCAGAACCTTGGCGGTTTATAGGTAATGATGGAACTTAGACTCCTCTTCCCAGAGTCACAAGTAGCCTCTGGGATCTGCCAACACACGTCCACTCCCAAGCCACTAGCCCACTCCCCAGTTGGCCCTTCTGCCCTTACCCCACACACAGTCCAACTCTTCCACCTCTGGGGAAGATGGAGCAGGTCTTTGGGAAGCTCCCACACCCACCTCTGCCACTCTTAACACTAAGTGAGAGTTGGGGAGAAACTGAAGCCGTGTTTTTGGCCCCCCGAGGCTAACCCTGATCCATAGTGCTACCTGCACCTCTGGATTCTGGATTCACAGACCAAGTCCAAGCCCGTTCTTACGTCGCCATAAAGGCCCCCGAACGGCATTCTCGGTACTTCTGTTTGTTTTTGTACATTTTATTAGAAAGGACTGTAAAATAGCCACTTAGACACTTTACCTCTTCAGTATGCAAATGTAAATAAATTGTAATATAGGAAATCTTTTGTTTTAATATAAGAATGAGCCTGTCCAATTTCTGCTGTACATTATTAAAAGTTTTATTCACAGAGCTGCTCTGGTGCCATCTGTCCCACATACGTA